CAGCTGAAAAGGTTGCATGTGAGGCAATGAATAGCAGAAATATTTGTGTGCCATTTTTATATCAACATGTTAATGTGTGCTAATGAATTTTAGAGTGGATTTTTTTAAAAACATGACTATTGTAATTAAAAGCTTATGTGATTTAAATACAAGATGCAATGATGATTACCAGATTCTATTCCTCTTTATATTTTACATAAGACTTCCAGGGTTCCATAAGTATAATCTTGAAACATAGGACATTCCTGGAAAAAAAAATTGCTTAAAACTATTTCAGTGTGCAATCCACCTCTTTGTAAATGTTACTTTCTTCCATCCAAATATTACATTTGGCAACAAAACTCTCCGCTGAGAGCTTTCTCTTCCTTTTGTGTCATTGTTCCCTAAATAAAGCAACACATGAAATTCCTGACGGCAAAAATCAGACTCAGATCCCAAAACCTCTGTCTTTATGCAAGATTTATCTTTTGCATTGGAAACGGCCAAGGAATATGAAGAGGGGAAAGAAGAGGCAAACAGACAAGCATGCAGGCTCTGAGGAATAAATGCCCCTCAGGACGCTGTCTCCTGGGGAATTGCAAACCTCAGTCCGTTTCTGAGGAAGTGCGGTCTCTGCATTTCTGAAAGAGGTATTTCCCCCCCTTGACACAAGGAGCATGGTAATGAATTGACTAGTTAAAAACTGTTGGTTGGAAAAACCCGTCCCTGTGTCTTTCTGAGCAGGGCGAGCTGAGCTGTCCGCGAGGCTGCGGCAGGAGGCCTCGTCCTCCCGGGCAGGGTCCCTCCTGGAGGCTCCCCCGGTCTCTCCCAGACGCACCCGCGCCGCGTCCTTGTTCCCCGGGAGCAGCCTCCCTCCAGCCGCCGGTCCTGGGAGCTTCACCGTCCAAACGGGAGCTGAGTTTGCAAGCGGCCAGGCGGCGGTGCGGCTGGTGCTGCTGCTGATGTCAGAGCCAGAAAGCAGTTGTGATTGGATCTAATTAGACGCTGCTGCAGCAAATAGACAAGCTCCCTGCGTGATTGGCTTCAAAGTGGCTGGTGCCAAACAACTAGCAGAGGCGCAAAAGTAGCCTCCCTGCGCTGGGAGCCCAGAGCAGGAGGCAGAGCCCGCGGGAAGCTCGGAGCACTCAGGACGCCGCGCGCCCTTCCCCGCCCTCCCTGACCAGGGAGCAGCTCGCTCCAGGCGCCCAGCCGAGGCCCCCAGCCCAGTGGGAGCAAGTCATAGAGAACAATTCGAGAGACAGAGAGACGGAGCGCGCTTTCCTGCTCAGTCCTGAAAAGTGAGCCGCTCCCGGGTTTGCAACCTCAAGCTTCGCAGCAGCGGCGGCGGCGGCTGCCGGGAAGGAGGCAGGTGCAGGTGCAGGAGGGAGGCGGCTCTGGGCTCCGCGCCTGGGTCTCGGCCATGGCCTCGGTCCTGGGGAGCGGCAGAGGGTCTGGAGGGCTGAGCAGTCAACTCAAATGCAAGTCCAAGAGGAGGAGGAGGCGGAGGTCCAAGCGGAAAGGTAAGGACCGCGTGGCGCGCCGGCCCCTGCCCCAAAAGTGCATTTCCTGTTCTTTTCTTTCCAGATAAAGTAAGCATATTGTCAACCTTCCTCGCTCCTTTCAAGCACCTGAGTCCTGGCATCACAAACACGGAGGATGACGACACCCTCAGTAAGCAACTTCCCTTCCCCGAAGTACACAAACAGGCTCCTGACTGGTCTGTTCTCCCCTCCAGGTACCAGCAGCGCGGAGGTGAAGGAGAACCGCAACGTGGGCAACCTGGCCGCGCGGCCACCGCCCTCCGGGGACCGGGCCCGGGGCGGCGCGCCCGGCGCGAAGAGGAAGCGGCCGCTGGAGGAGGGGAATGGGGGCCACTTGTGCAAACTGCAGCTGGTCTGGAAGAAGCTGTCGTGGTCGGTGGCGCCCAAGAACGCGCTGGTGCAGCTGCACGAGCTGAGGCCGGGCCTGCAGTACCGGACAGTGTCGCAGACGGGCCCGGTGCATGCCCCGGTCTTCGCGGTAGCGGTGGAGGTGAACGGGCTCACGTTCGAGGGCACAGGCCCCACCAAGAAGAAGGCCAAGATGCGCGCGGCGGAGCTGGCACTCAGGTCCTTCGTGCAGTTCCCCAACGCCTGCCAGGCGCACCTGGCCATGGGCGGGGGCCCGGGCCCCGGCACGGACTTCACCTCCGACCAGGCCGATTTCCCCGACACGCTCTTCCAGGAGTTCGAGCCCCCGGCGCCGCGCCCCGGACTCGCGGGAGGCCGCCCCGGGGACGCCGCGCTTCTGTCCGCGGCCTACGGGCGACGGCGGCTGCTGTGCCGCGCGCTGGACCTGGTGGGCCCGACCCCCGCCACCCCCGCGGCCCCGGGCGAGCGCAACCCCGTGGTGCTGCTGAACCGCCTGCGCGCCGGGCTGCGCTACGTGTGTCTGGCAGAACCGGCCGAGCGGCGCGCGCGGAGCTTCGTGATGGCCGTGAGCGTGGACGGCAGGACGTTCGAGGGCTCGGGGCGCAGCAAGAAGCTGGCCCGGGGTCAGGCCGCGCAGGCCGCACTGCAGGAGCTGTTCGACATCCAGATGCCCGGCCACGCGCCCGGCAGGGCCAGGAGGACGCCAATGCCGCAGGTGAGGGGCGCGGCGGGTGCAGGGGGAACGGGCCAACGTGGAGGCCTGTGCTTGTGTCTTTCAGGAATTCGCAGACTCCATATCCCAGCTGGTCACACAGAAGTTCCGCGAGGTGACGACGGACCTCACGCCCATGCACGCCCGCCATAAAGCGCTGGCAGGAATCGTCATGACCAAAGGTAGCCACCTCCTCTTTTCCTGTGGGCATTTTCCACGCTGCTCTGATGCTATCTGTGTCCCCAGGCCTGGATGCTCGGCAGGCGCAGGTCGTGGCCCTGTCCTCGGGGACCAAGTGCATCAGCGGCGAGCACCTCAGTGACCAGGGGCTGGTGGTGAATGACTGCCACGCGGAGGTCGTGGCCCGGCGGGCGTTCCTGCACTTCCTCTACACGCAGCTGGAGCTGCACCTGAGGTGAGCGGCTGGGGACGGGCTCCAGGGAAGGCATAAATGACCCCAAACCTCTTTGTGACCCTAGCAAGCGGCGCGAGGACTCAGAGCGATCGATATTCGTGCGGTTAAAAGAAGGTGGCTACCGGCTGCGAGAGAACATCCTCTTCCATCTCTACGTGAGCACCTCCCCCTGTGGAGACGCAAGACTCCACTCTCCCTACGAGATCACCACAGACCGTAAGAGACCATGCTTTTACCTTCTGTAGGCCTTCTCACCCCTCCCCGCCCTTTTATCTCCTAGTGCACAGCAGCAAACACCTCGTCAGGAAGTTCCGCGGGCACCTGCGCACCAAGATCGAGTCCGGGGAAGGGACGGTCCCCGTGCGTGGCCCCAGCGCAGTGCAGACCTGGGACGGCGTCCTGCTGGGGGAGCAGCTGATCACCATGTCCTGCACGGACAAGATCGCCAGGTGAGGCCCACGGCTTCCTCTCGAGGATGTTGGGGGCTCCGCTGACTGCTGGCTCTCCCCACAGGTGGAACGTCCTGGGGCTGCAGGGCGCGCTCCTGTCCCACTTCGTGGAGCCCGTGTACCTGCAGAGCATCGTGGTGGGCAGCCTGCACCACACGGGCCACCTCGCACGCGTCATGAGCCACCGCATGGAGGGTGTCGGCCAGCTGCCCGCCTCCTACCGGCACAACCGGCCTCTCCTCAGCGGTAAGAACCCCCTTCCCGGGGGCCCTCCACCTTTAACGCCCGCCTTTCCCCATCTCCCCGACAGGCGTGAGTGACGCCGAGGCGCGCCAGCCGGGGAAGTCGCCCCCCTTCAGCATGAACTGGGTCGTGGGCAGCGCGGACCTGGAGATTATCAACGCCACCACTGGGCGGAGGAGCTGTGGGGGCCCATCCCGGCTCTGCAAGCACGTGCTGTCTGCACGGTGGGCGCGGCTGTATGGCAGGGTAGGTCGCACCCATCCTTGCAGGGAAACTGGTCTGATTGGCTCTTTCTCCTTCTTGTCCGCAGCTGAGCACACGGACACCCAGCCCTGGAGACACGCCCTCCATGTACTGTGAGGCCAAGCTGGGGGCGCACACCTACCAGTCTGTGAAACAGCAGCTGTTCAAGGCCTTTCAGAAGGCTGGCCTGGGCACCTGGGTGAGGAAACCACCGGAGCAGCAGCAGTTTCTACTGACTCTCTAGGCTGCGGGCTCCTGGCTGCTGGAGCTGAGCGGGACGCTGGAGGGATGGGACCGTGTCTGGGGGGCGACGTGGCGGGTCGGCCGGTTCCCTGCATTCGTTTTACTTTGGTGTCCCAGAAACACGCGAGTGTGCAATGTTTGGACGAGCAACAACACAAATTCAGAACGTGCCTCTTTCCAGATCGCTGGCCCCAGAACCCTGTCCCCCACACCCAGGGGCACATGCACTGTTGAGTTAGCGCCGACTCTTCCTGTGGAGTCTGAGGGAGGGGCTCCATTCAGGCAAAGGGGTTTTAGCTGCAGCCTTGGAAGGAGGCACCGACACGACACCAGGCAGGAGTGAGCCTCAGGCCCCGTCCCTGCACCCCACCCCTGCGTGCGCCTCTTGGTGATGCTGGGGTCTCACTAGCTTGAGGGGGCACATGAAGATAAGCCACAAATGAAGAGAAAAGCCATGCCCACCCCAGCCCCAGAGAAACCAATAAGAATCCTCTATTATTTTCACTATTCATTTAGGTTTTTATACTCCACCTCCTTTCAAAAAAGATTTAAGATGTACGACATTACCGAACACCTAAAATAGAACCAGAGAAACGAAAGCCATTCCCACAAAGTGAAGGAACAGTTTCCAAAACCCCTGCGAGGCAGAGTTAAGACCTGTGACGTGGGGAGCCTGGAAACACCCGGCCCACGCGTGCTGCAGATGTGGGGAGCCTGGAAACACCCGGCCCACGCGTGCTGCAGATGTGGGGAGCCTGGAAACACCCGGCCCACGCGTGCTGCAGATGTGGGGAGTCTGGAAACACCCGGCCCACGCGTGCTGCAGATGTGGGGAGCCCGGAAACACCTGGCCCATGCCTGTTCAGTCCGTCATGGCGTTTGGTTTATGGTGGCCGATACTAAGAGCCACTGAGGTCTGGGTTGTGTAAGGGTTAGCTACCACCCTATAACCTCCCTACCAGGTAATAAGGAGACCAAGTCTTTGATCAAATTCTGATTTTTTAACTAAATTTTCATTAGAAAGCAAGCACAAAATAAAATCAAAACAACCTTTACCTTCAGCTTGAGAGGCTACCAGCTCTCTATTCTTTCAGATTCTCCAATCAACACCTTGCAGGACAAGACCCCAAAAAAGTTCAGCTGTCAAAAAATGTAAGAGGCAGGATTCTGTGACCCTCAGAGCAGGCTTCCAACACCAGAGACCTTCAGCTCACAGTGGAGATGGGACATGGGGGCTTTAGCCCACAGCATCATCCCTGAGAGCCAAGGCGCTGTATTCATACGGGGTCAGGCTCTTTTCCAAGTATCTTTACGTAATCCATGTACCTCGAGCTGCTGTCATCTCACCTCCGAGAACTCATTTCTAACATTCATCATGCTAGATAGCCAGTCTCTCATTTCTCCAACTTAAAAAATCCATCTCTGAAATTCATGACAGTGATGGCAGACGGCAAAGCATGGTGGTGTCCACCTCTGGGGTGTGGGCTTCCCGGAAAGAATCCCAGCTGACCACCCCAGAAAGTGCAAGAATAACATTGTGCTGTACATAGTCAAGTGCTATAAATTACAGTTATCATAATGAGAAGGCAGAAATGAAACTGAGTTGTAGCTATTTGTTACAAGATAATAAGAAGTAGAGATATTAGTATGGAAAAAGAAACTTTTCCTGGGATTTAAAATCAGGCCAAATTTATCACTCGAGTTCTTTTAGAAAAGAAAACAGGTACTGGAGTAGACAACTTCTTCCAGATAAAGTTTCAAAAGATACGAGAACATTTTTTCAAATAAAGGACTCACATTAATCTTTTATAAAAATCACAAAAATAAATGAAATCTTAATTCAGTGCAAAAGCTAAGCTCAAACGACCAGTTTCTATTAAGTTCTGGTAACTTGACATCACTAGGATGAAGCTTAGAGAACTTAGAGTCGAGAGGTGATGGGTGGCTCAGACATTCGCAGCAGTCAGAAGTGAGCGCTCCCCTGAATGCGTGGGAGCACGGCCAGCTCCTGGCTGAAGTCTCCCACCCAGGCCTCAAATCACCTTCATCTGAGATGTTGGCTAGAGAAGCATATAATGCTTTGTCCCAGTGGGCTCCAAATCACGCTGTTTCTGCAGCGAGGGGGCCTGTGTTGTAAGCAGATTTCACTGTCACAGGGAAGACGCAGGGTCTGATTCACGGGACTCGGAAAGCGCTCGGCCACCCAGTGGCCAGCATCATGAAGCCACAGCTGGGGGGTTGGGATTCGTTTTGTCTCAGGCATTGACCTTCCAGAAACAACTCAGACTTTACTGAAATATCAACATCCACATCTGGAGAAAGCCACACATTAATTCCATGCTACCCATTAGTACAAGTGTATGGATTCGTGTATTAAGTCCACAGGAGACTCCATGGAAGGAGAGATTAAAGCTCTTCAGAGAAGGCCGATAGCGACAGAAGAGTTTCCAATGCAGCCAGAGTGAGGTTGAGGTGCCGGAGCCTTTCCGTGGAGGGATCTGTCAGAGGGGATGTGGGCTGCAGAGGGGACCCCACGTAAGGAAAGGAGGGTCCCAGGCCCTGGGTAGTGAAAGGAGAAGGTAGTCGAGGCAGTCAAGGGTGACCCTACACGCAGGAGGCACGCCACACCAGATCACGCCACACGCAGGCTGCTCCCAACTGGCAGGGCCTGACCCAGCCAGGAAGGGCCAGGTCCTAGGATTCCACAGTGCCAGGAGTGCCCGAAGGGGCCAGGTCCCAGGATTCCCACAGCCCCAGGTGTGCCTGGAAGACCCGGGTCCCAGGATTCCCACAGCCCCAGCTATGCTTGGGGGGGCCGAGTCCCAGGATTCCCACAGCCCCAGGTGTGCCTGGAAGACCCGGGTCCCAGGATTCCCACAGCCCCAAGAGTTCCCGGAAGAGCTGGGTCCCAGGATTCCCACAGCCCCAGCTATGCTTGGGGGGGCCGGGTCCCAGGATTCCCACAGCCCCAGGTGTGCCTGGAAGACCCAGGTCCCAGGATTCCCACAGCCCTGGATGTGCCTGGAGGGGCTGTGCCACCTCTGCAGAGATGGAAGGGCTCGTGTTGAAGCCTGAGGATTTCGCCCTCAGGTCCAGGTCAGAACATCCCAGCACCACTTTCAGGCCATGTCTGCCCTGCAGTTTTGACCACTGAATTGGTCTTAAGAGTGGCCACCCATTCCCCTCCAAGTGAGGGGGCAAGACACAAGTAGGGGACGGGTCACTTTCTGTCACCCTGAAAATACGCTGGGCACGACACAAGTAGGGGATGGGTCACTTTCTGTCACCCTGAAAATACGCTGGGCACGACACAAGGGGGGCTGATGAAGTCAGGCCCGCCCCTCCAAGTCCACCTCGAAATCACCGTCTGGCTTCCTCGCACTTCCCACCACCTGACACCGCCAAGCCCCTTGCTTCAGATTTTCTGTGGTCTGTATTCATACCCTTGCTTCAGATTTTCTGTAGTCTATATTCATGCCTGCTTAGGCCCCTACAAAAGTCCTCATAAAACCAGCACCACCTTTATCTGCCTCCAAAACACACACTGCTTTCCCATCAGGAAGATCAGCAATGTGGTTTCCGGCCTGGTTCTTAGTCAAAAAGTTAGTGTCTGGTGGTTTCTGGCCTTTTTGCAGGACGGGGCGCAGGGAACGGCTGCGCGGCCAGGCAGCCTCCGCTGTCCACCTCCAGCCCCGGTTTTGCAGCCGTGTGTGATATCAAGGGATAGAGTTAGGGTTTCTGTGGGTTTTGTTTTTGCTGAGGAAAGGATGTGCAGGTCGATAGCTATTGTTTCCTTTCCATTCCTGTGATTCTCTTTACATCTGTATATATCTATCACACCATGCTGACTTTGTGATGAGTCCTGTTCCTCAGAAACATCAAGCTGGGTTCCTTTTCAAAGAAACACACAGATCATATTTCTCCATCTCATTTTGTTTTCACAGGGAGCTTTTCTTATCAACAAAGTCGCATGCTTTTTTTTTTGGATATAATGTTTATCACGTCTGGAGAGCCATAAACAGTAAATACAGAGGATATCAATGCCCAGAATAGTTATTTTGATGAAATCCTATTTTTAGATAATAAATTTCAAGATGTGTCTATAGTGTATTGTTTAAAACAACTGAAGACATTTGAGACGTACATAAAGTAGACATTTTTAATTTAGGGAAACTTATATGCCCTTTTTTAAGAAGCCATTCTAATAAAATAATCTGACTAATTGGCCCAAAATACAATAAGTATCACTTTCTAACAGAGACCAAAGGGAAGCTGAGAGGCTTTCCTTTTATGTACTACCGTTGGATCGCTGCAGCCGCCTCTCATAACACCCAACAGAACCCGGTGAGGCTCTGTGGGCTTCCCGCGGCCCTCAGGGAGGCTGCAGAGTCCCCTAGTCCATGTCAGGGAGCCGCCATCCCACATACCTCCAAAGCCTGTCCTCGCCTGCAGTTTTTGCAGAGCTCGCGGTTGGAGGTGGAAATTTAGAAGCCCTGTGTTGCAGGAGAGGCAGTAGCACCCCCAGGCAGCTCTTAGCAGGGACAGACCACCCCCCGCCTCGCTGGTATTTTAGGGTCTTTTGGTATTTTGCCACTGTGTGGGGCTAGGCGGGTGGCTGGAGGACACGGTGTAGGCCTTGCCGCTGTCTGGGTTCCTCGCCACTGCAGGAGCAGGGCTGTTTCTGGAAACACTGGGCTGCTGGTGACCCGTCAAACTTCTCCCACAAATTCTGAATCCGAGAAAGTGAAGGAAGGATGGTGGGGAAGTGAGGAGGCAGGAGCAGAGGCCACAGGGACCAACCAGAGATGCGGTGGAGACAGAGGAGCTTCCTTCTCAGGCTGTTTCTGGGAAGCCTGAGAGGCGGCCAGCACCACCCTCCGCTCACTCTCCCCTCAGCCTCTTCGCTTCCCTTCTCAACCCTTTCTCTCCTCCTCGCCTCTTCCCTTTCTTGCTGTCTTGTTAGTCCCTGTCCCAAAACTCCTGGCTCCTTTGTTCTGCTGCCGTGGCCCCCACCCAGGAGGAGGTCTCAGGCACCATCCCCCCACGAGGGATCCACACAACAGGTTCATGCTGGGGCTGGGGGAGCCCCGCTGGGTTCCTGATGCCTTGTGCACAGGGAGTTGCTGCAGTCATTTTTGGACTCTCCTGAATGTGTCCACATGTTCTGACCTCCCACCAGAAGGAACGCTGGTGGCCACATCTCTAGAGATCTATTTACTTTTTTGAGACCGGCTTATGAGATTGGCTAATTTTTGTATTTTTGGTAGAGATGGGGTCTCACCATGTTGCCCAGGCTAGTCTCGAACTCCTGGCCTCAAGTGATCTGCCCACCTCGGCCTCCCAGAGTGCTGGGATTACAGGCATGAGCCACCGCGCTGGCCTCTAGAGATTCACACCAAACAATATCACTCCTGCGGGAACCGCAGACAGATCAAACCCTGGTGAGAGGAACACTTTATTTCCCAACTCATCATCCTAAGCCAAGGTTGGAGGGATGAGCATTCCCTAAACACCAAGGCGAGATCACCTGGTCCCAGTGCCTCTTTTCACACAGGCCCTAGATTTCTATCTCTCTGCAGTTTATGCATCGGTAAAAAAAAAAAAATCTCTCCCAGTGTGCCCCGTTAGTTTTCAGCATTTTGTAAGCAAAATGAACTTAACACATAGTAATTCTAATTGAAGGTATGTACATAAAAAGCATGATAGAATGGCAATATTGTATCAATGGATGTACATTTGTAATATTTGTAAAAAAAAATCCAAAACCTTAAAATATGAATTTACATGTTAATTTGCCTCTAAGTTCTATAAATTGCACTTCAGTGATATCTAATAAGTGAATGTTTCTGTTAAGTAAATAAAAATATTCAGTAAAATTGTTCTTTCCTGGGTTGTTGGGCCTTTTTCATCAAG